TGGGGTCAAGCGATTCTCCTGTCTCAGCCTCCTGAGTAGCTGGGATTACAGGAATCTACCACCACACCTGGTTAATTTTTTTTTTTTTTTTTTTTTTTTGTATTTTTAGTAGAGATGGGGTTTTACCATGTTGCCCAGGCTGGTCTCGAACTCCTGAGCTCAGGTAGTCCACCCGCCTCAGCCTCCCAAAGTGCTAGGCGTGAGCCACCACGTCCAGCCTTTCTCTTTTATATTTTTAAGAATTTTTTCCTTAGCATTGGCTCTAAGTCGTTTAATTATGATGTATAGTTTTCTTCATGTTTCTTATGCATGTGCTTCATTAAGCTTCTTGGATCTGTAGATTTATGTTCTTATCGAATTTGGAAAAATTTTAGCCATTATTTATTCAAATGCTTTCTTTGTCCCTGCCCCTCATTTGGAGACTACAGTTACTCACATAATAGGCCACGAGACATTGTCCTCACAGATCACTGATGTTGTGTTTAAAATTTTTTTCTCGGCCAGGCATAGTAGCTCACACCTGTAATCCCAGTGCTTTGGGAGGTGAAGGTGGGAGGATCCCTTGAGGCCAGGCGTTATAGATGAGCCTCTGAAACATAGCGAGACCCCATTTCTACAAAAATAAAAACCTAGCCAGGCATGGTGGCATGCACCTGCAGTCCTAGCTACTCAGATGGCTGAGACAGGAGGATCCCTCGAGCCCAGGGGCTCCAGGCTGTGGTGAGCTATAATCATGCCATTGCCCTCCAGCCTGGGCAACTGAGCGAGCAAGACTCCATCTCCAATAAATAAATAAATAAACTAATTAATTTTCTCTGTGTTTCATTTAGGATAGTTGCTAATTTTATGTTTTCAACTTCATTAATCTTTTGTTCTTCAGTGTCTAATGTTAATCCCATTAGTAGTTTTGTTTGCTTTTTCCATATCACATGATAGTTTTTACAAAATCTCTAAAAATTTGATTTTGGTCTTTCTAATGTCTTTTAATGTCTCCATTAAATTTTTGAATATATGGAATACAGTTATAATACTATTCCAATGTCTTTGTGTGCTAATTCTAACATCTGTATTAGTTCTGAGTCATTTTAGATTGGTTGATTTTTCTTCATACAAAGGACTATATTTTCCTGCTTATTTGCACTTTTGTAGAATTTTTATTGTGTATCTGTGGATTTTACCAGTTTAGGTAGCGAATATTTTGAATATCTGTAAATACTCTTAACCTTCCTTCTGGGGTGCAGTTAAGTTAACTTGATTCTCTTGGGTCTTGCTTTTAGGTTTTGTTAGTTGGGGCAGAGTATCATTTAGTCTAGGGTTACTTTTGCCTTAAAACTGAGGCAAACTTTTCTCTCCAAAGTGTCCCACGAATTAGGAGGTTTTCTAGTCTGACTAATGGGAACAGGCCCCATGTGAATTTCAGGTACTGTTCCTTCTAATCCTTCAGAGTGGTTCTTTCCCCAGAGTCATGTCGTTTCCTCACATTTTGCACTGGTTAATGTTTTCTGGGATACTTAAAGTAGAACCTTTGCAGATTTCTGTGATTCTTTCTCTTTGTAGCTTTTTCCTCGCTGCTGCTGTAAACTCTAAGCTGCCTTGGTCCCCTCAGACTCCCAACTCTTTTTCTCTCAGCTCAGGGAGTTGGATGGGCTCTATTTTGGTTCCTCCAGTGCTCCATGGCCTGGACCCTCTATCAAGGGAGTAAGCTGGGGCAATCATAGGGCTCACATCATATGTAGCCCCTCTCTCAAGGAACATGTTCTTCAATGCCTGAAATCTGCTGTCTTGAAAAACCATTGTTTCATATATTATCCAGTTTGTTGTCATTGTTTTGAGACAGGGTCTCACTCTGTCACCCAGGCTGGAGTGCAGTAATGAGATCATGGCTCAAGTGATCCTCCCACCTCAGCCTCCCAAGTAGCTTTTTTGTTGTTTCAGGCAGTGGGTTAAATCCAGTTTCTTTTGTTCCATCTTGGTTGGAAGCAGAAGTATTAGGTAGACATGTCCATTGAAGGGTTTTCTTTTCTTCTCCAATTTGGCAGCATTTTTAGGAAAGTATTTCTTTTTATCTTGGTTTTTACTTTTTTATTACTGACCTGTATCTTTTATCATAAGAATACAGTTGTCCTAAATCTATTTTTTCAATTGTCTGAATTTTCTTAAATGATTCAAGGCAGAACAAATGAAGAATGCTTTCTTTTGAGAATTCCAAAGTTGTATAGATGGTGGGTATACTTGTATAAATTTGGTTGATTATTACCTTTTATGTTATATTGTGTAGATTATAAGGTAGAATGGGCTAGGATTGCTTTTTTTCCCTGCCAGTAAAAGTTCACAGAATCCAGTAAATGCCAAGTATATCCAATAAAGAAACAAACACAAATGATAAGGATGTTTTGAGTTGACAAGCTTTTCTGTACAGTTGTTATTTAAGGGATAGGGTATTGAACAATGATTTCTCTAAGCAGCAGTTCCATATGCCATGACTGTATAAACTTATACATTATAGCTAAAGGGAACTTGCATTCTTTCCACTCCATTAAAAATGTACTGTCATTTTCTTAACTTCACGTTATGAGGCGTGGATTTAACAAACTTTTTTGGAGGGTTTGGCAAACGGCATTTGACCTATATTCCCTCATTTTTTAAATGGTAGTATTTGCTATGGCTTTGCTTTTGATGACTGTTAGTCAACTGTTTCTCTCTTGAACAAAATGGTGTGCTCTCACCAGCCTATCACACATCAGACTTAGAGCCATGACATTTGAATTTATTCATTCCTAACTTGTTATTTTAAGAATATCCTCAGATATTATTGGGCAATTACTATCTTTCAGGCAAGTGCTAAGTTTCAAGCATGTATGGTGAAAAGACTTGATCTTTGTTCTCAGCCAAGGAGCATTTAGTGACAAATAATCATTATAACACATTGTGATAAATTATTTGCTGAGTTGTTCATGTGTTTTACAAATATTTACTGAGAATCTGCTATGTGCCAGATATTAATACAGGCTGTGGGTTTATAGCAGTGAATAATTCCCTAGTCTCATAGAGCTAACATTTTAATGAGGAGAAAAATGATGATGTGGAGGGAGTGGGAGAGTGGAGAAATGCTAGGAAGATAAATTAGAGTAAGAAAATGGAGCTTGTCAGTGGAAGGGTGTTGCCTTTTTACAGTGGTCAAACTCTTGTTGTAAGGTGACATTTGAGCCAAGACCTTAAAGAAATTGAGAGGATAAGTCACTCAAATATCTGGGGGAAAGTGTTCTAAACAGAGGCAGATATAAAAATAAGAAAGGATGAGTGTGCCTGCTGTGACTGAAGAGCCAGAAAGGGTCCAGAATAGCCAGTAGAATGAGGAAGGGGAAAATGGCAGGAGGTGAGCTCAGCAAGGCAGAGGTGAGGAGAAGCTGTAGCTGGACTGAGGAACCAGATCACCTGGGGCTTTATTAGCTGTGAAAAGGATGTGAGTTTTCATTCTGAGTGAGAATCTGAGTAGAGGAGAGACATGAAGGGTTTTGGGGTTAGGAGGATCCTTCTAGGCATTGCCCCATGAAGCAAGGGAAGAGGCTCATGGTCTGAGGGCTGGGAAGAGTTAGAAACTGTAGCAATAGACAAAATGAGAGATGGTGAGAGCTTGGGCCAGGATAATTGTAGTTGTGGTGGTGTGAGATGGTTCAACTCAGGATTTATGTTAAAGAACCTATCCAGTGAGTTTGCTCAACGATTGGATGTAAGGTATGATGAGAAAAAAAAAGGTTTGGGGCCTGAACAACTAGTGCAAGAGAGTTGTATTTCACGAGGTGAGTAAGAACGTGGTGGGATCAGGGGATTTGGGTAGGTTAATACCCAAAGGTAGGTAGAGGAAGGAAGAACTTGATTTTAGACCTGCTATGTTTGAAGGACATGTTAGACACCAATGGAGATGTCAAGTAGACACTTGGATTTATGAGTTTAGAGTAAGAGATGAATTTTGGGCTAAAGATAAAAATTTACTAAGACATAATTTAAGTAGAAAAACTTACATACCTTGATGAGTGCTAGATAAAAATATCTAAGATCATCCAATACAGATCATTTTTATGGAAATGGAGAACCTAAAGCTCAGAAAAGTAGAATGAGGTGCCCAAGGACACAGGTTTTTGGCAGAATTCGTGTCATTTGATTCCTTGTCTTCTACTATTTCCAGTCCAGCACGCAGTGTTTTATTCATGCTGATATAGTTCAGAAATGGGGGGAACCTTACTAGTACAAAAGCCAGGATAGTAAGCAATGGTATAAGGCAGGGTTTAAGAGCACAGACTCTGGAACAAACTTCCTAGGTTTATTCCTCATTCTCCCACATACCTACTGTATGACCTTGGTTAAATTATATAGCTTCTCTGTGCTTCAGTTTCCTTATCTGCAAACTGCAATTGATAATAATAGTATGTACCTCACAGAGTACTTGGGAACTTAATTGACAGGACATAAGTAAAGCATTTAAGTCACTATGTTAAGTGCTATCCAAGAGAAGCTGCAGCTATGATTTATTATTGTTATTAATAATTATTATTCTAAGTCACTCATTGGGAAATCTTCAGAAAGTCTTTTCTTTAAACTTAGTTTTCCTACCTCAGATGCAAAATAATAAAGTCTTCCAATTGCTTCCTCTTTAAGATTCTTATTTCAGAGTGGAAGCCATGAGCTTTCATTACAACTTCTTGGGACCCAGAATTAGCTTATCTAGGGGGTATTTAGATACTATGGAGAAGTCATATTGAGGTCAAATATTCTCAAATCCCCTCTATCCAGGGTTGCCTGTTCATTCCCTGACATTCGCATCTACTGGTGCTTGTAATTGGTTGGTAGCATGCTCTGCTCTATTGGAACAGTGTGTTCTTTTAATTGATTGCTTTCTGTGAGAATGGCTTATCTGCCTTTTTCATTAACATTCATGATTCTGTGACACTTCATTCTCTCCATTAATAGCTTTATGGATGTCTTTTTAATAGAGATTTAATCTTGCCTTTAACATTTTAGGCAATGTCTTGGTTATCTACACTGTAACATCTCATTGTTGTGTGTTTATGTTATTAATTCATCATTGTGTACTAATCAAAACAAGTAAGCTCCTGTTTTTAACACCCCATTCTTTGTGGATAACAGTTGATTTGTGGCAGGTTCTAGATGAATTGAATATTATAATTTATGAGTAACATTGGTTAATTTTCTAGAGAGAATAATGAGATTATTGATTAAGTTTTTTTTTTTTATAAAGGAGATTTAGTAACAGTGTCAGTGAAGAAGTGTGAAAGTCTCTCTTTATTTCACTGGTTAGTGTGTGATTATTTTCCTTTCTCTGCCTGTCTTAGTTCATTGTCTGTTGCTATAACAGAATACCTGAGACTGGATAATTTATAAAAGAAAGAAGTTTATTTAGCTTGCAATTCTGGAGGCTGGGAAGTCCAAGATGGAGTGGCCACATCAGGTGAGGGCCTCATGCTGCGTTATAACATGATGGAAAACACCACATGGTGGGAGAACTTGCGGGCGGGGCGGTGCAAAAGAAACAAGCACGAGAGGCTGAGCTTGCTTTGTAACAACCCGCTTTCATGGTAACTAACTTACTCCCATGAGATTAACACACTCTCATGAGAAAGACATAAATAACTCTTCATGATCAAATTACCCCTTGAAGGCCCCACCACCTCCCAACCGTGCCATGATGGCAATCACATTTCAACATGAGTTTCAGAGGAGACAAACCATATTCAAACCATAGCACTGCCCGACATGCTAAGTGTCAACCTTGAAGTAAATCAAGTGTGTTAACAGAAGCAAGTTATCCCAAGATGATTGGTCATGCAGATGGTAAGCAGTTGGACAGCAAAGATTTAATTTTGTATCGATTATGCATATCAACTAAATACCATTTTTTTCCCGACTTATTTGCTCTGTTTTTTTGTCATTCGTGGTGGCATTCATGGAACTTCTACTCAGCATGTGTTAGTCTTCTAGCCTCTCCTCAGACTTTTATTAACCTTTGCTGTCTTGGATGTGAATTTTGTTCAATATTGTTTGGTAGGTTCTTGATCCTTCCTCAATGTCTGCAAGACACTCAGAATATCCTCGTTCACACTTTCAAGATGATCTTCCTATCCTTAGGCAGATAAGACATGAGCTTGGAGCACAATGTCTTCGTCTCCTGGTCACTGATTCCTCTGGACTACAATGATGTCTGTTCTAGTAAGTAGAATAGGGTTCACTAAATGAGGAATTGTCTTCATATATTCTTTATCATTTTTTACAGTTATTGCCAGTTTCCGAGGAACCGTTCCATATGGCCTGTCATTGGAAATTGGAGATACAGTTCAGATCCTGGAGAAGTGTGATGGTGAGTAGCCTTATGAACAACCTCCTCAACATATCAAAATATGACCATGATTATTTTTCCACAGGCTGGTACAGAGGATTTGCCTTAAAAAACCCAAATATCAAGGTAAAAATTGTTATTTCTAACTATAATTATGACGGCATCGTAACCTTCATGTTTTCTTTTCCAGGGTATATTTCCTTCCAGCTACGTTCACTTGAAAAATGCCTGTGTAAAGAACAAAGGGTAAGAAATGAGTTTTATTAGTAGTTGGAGGAACATATATACTTTTTCTTTTTTAATTTCACAGACAATTTGAAATGGTTATTCCCACTGAAGACTCTGTTATCACAGAAATGACATCAACATTAAGAGACTGGGGAACCATGTGGAAACAACTCTATGTGGTTAAGTAGCTTTTTAATGACACGATTTTTCGCTGCCAAATCTCCACATTTGTATATTTCTTAGCGTAATGAAGGCGATCTCTTCCACCGGCTGTGGCACATCATGAATGAAATCCTGGACCTGAGGCGGCAGGTGCTGGTGGGCCACCTCACCCACGACCGGATGAAGGACGTGAAGCGCCACATTACTGCCCGGCTTGACTGGGGCAATGAGTGAGTATTGAGCATCACAGGGCGGCCTCTAGTTTCCCCCAAACTTTTGCAATTTGTTTTCTAGACAACTGGGACTGGACCTGGTGCCTAGGAAAGAGTACGCAATGGTGGATCCGGAAGACATCAGCATTACTGAGCTCTACCGATTGGTAGGTACAGGAAATCTTGGCTTCCAGTCTTCTGATCATGTTTTTGTTGGGGGGTGTCATTCAGATGGAACATCGACATCGGAAGAAAGACACCCCGGTGCAGGCCAGCAGTCACCACCTCTTTGTCCAGATGAAGAGCCTCATGTGTTCCAACCTGGGAGAGGAGCTGGAGGTCATCTTCTCACTCTTTGACAGTAAAGAGAACCGGCCAATCAGGTACCTGCACGTGGAGATAGGGTTTCAATGTCTTTCAAATTGTTAAACATTTTTTCTCTTGTAGTGAGAGATTTTTCTTGAGGCTGAATAGAAACGGGCTTCCCAAAGCCCCTGATAAACCGGAACGACATTGCTCCCTCTTTGTGGTGAGTGGATCTTGTTTCATTCATAAGGCAGATTCCAAAATAACCAAACTTTCTTTGTTTGTAGGATTTGGGCAGCAGTGAGCTAAGAAAGGACATTTATATCACCGTGCACATTATCCGAATCGGTAGGTATAACACTTGTCAGTGCAGTAGGGGCCATGGGTTAATGATTGCTCTTTAATTGAACAGGTCGAATGGGAGCAGGAGAAAAAAAGAATGCCTGTAGTGTCCAGTACCGACGACCCTTTGGCTGTGCAGTTCTTAGCATCGCTGACCTGCTAACAGGAGAGACAAAGGATGACCTCATTCTGAAAGTATACATGTAAGAAACATGCACGTGGTGATGGCTGGGGTTAAAGCTTAACAGAGTGTTAATGTTTTCATAGGTGTAACACAGAGAGTGAGTGGTACCAAATCCATGAGAACATCATCAAAAAGCTGAATGCACGTTATAACTTGACTGGCTCCAATGCAGGTGAGTGTATGGGCTGGCTGACTTTCCCTACATTTTTAACTCGGGTATCTCTCATCTGTTTTAGGTTTAGCAGTTTCCTTACAGCTATTGCACGGAGACATTGAACAAATCAGAAGGGAATATTCATCAGTATTTTCTCATGGAGTATCCATAACAAGGAAGCTGGGATTTTCAAATATTATTATGCCTGGTAGGTGACTTGGGACGTACCGATATGATGAAATAACATGGTTTTAATTTTCCTTTCCTTATAGGTGAAATGAGGAATGATTTATATATCACTATTGAAAGGGGAGAATTTGAGAAAGGAGGGAAGAGCGTGGCCAGAAATGTGGAAGTTACGATGTTCATTGTAGACAGTAGTGGCCAAACCCTGAAGGTATGTTAATACTTGATATTTCCAGGTCAAACCTCTTTAACCTGTGTGTTCTTCCCTTTGTTAGGATTTTATCTCCTTCGGCTCTGGGGAGCCACCAGCCAGTGAGTACCACTCCTTTGTGCTTTACCATAACAACAGTCCCAGGTGGTCTGAACTGCTGAAACTTCCCATTCCTGTGGATAAATTCCGGGGTGCACACATCCGCTTCGAGTTTCGGCATTGTTCCAGTAAGTGTTTGGTGGCATTGGCTACCTGTGTCACTTAAATAAGCAAGTAATTTGTTTTTTACAGCAAAGGAGAAAGGAGAGAAGAAGTTGTTTGGGTTTTCTTTTGTCCCTCTGATGCAAGAAGATGGTAGGACTCTTCCAGATGGCACTCATGAGCTCATCGTGCATAAGGTAACATCAGTCAGATGGTGGCGATGGGCAGTTTCCCTTATGTTTTTTTAAATATTTTTAACAGTGTGAAGAAAACACAAATCTTCAGGATACTACCCGCTACCTCAAACTTCCCTTTTCCAAGGGCATTTTCCTTGGGAATAATAATCAAGCCATGAAGGCCACAAAGGAGTCCTTTTGTATTACATCTTTTCTCTGTTCCACAAAACTCACACAAAATGGTAATGTATAATGTTTTATTTGAAAGCCCTAGAGGCAATTAATCTTCCTTTTCTATTTTGAAAGGTGATATGCTTGATCTTTTGAAATGGAGAACCCACCCAGACAAGATCACTGGCTGTCTCTCTAAATTAAAAGAAATTGATGGCTCAGAGATAGTAAAGGTATATAGTATTTCATTACTATTTTCCTTGCAATTTACTCATTTGCTACTTCTTTATCTAACAGTTTCTGCAGGATACACTGGATACCTTATTTGGAATTTTAGATGAAAATTCCCAAAAATATGGGTCTAAAGTGTTTGATTCTTTGGTAAGTTCAAATTCCCTTAATTGTATTTTAACTAGTTTTATAAAGCTCAATTTTCTTTTTTTAGGTTCACATAATAAATTTGCTGCAAGATAGCAAATTTCATCATTTTAAACCTGTAATGGACACTTACATTGAGAGTCATTTTGCTGGGGCACTTGCATACAGGTAAGGCCCTGTATCTTGTAATTAGTTTAGAATTACATTCTGCACATTTTCCCCTGTATTTTAGAGATCTCATCAAAGTGCTCAAATGGTACGTGGACCGGATCACAGAAGCAGAGCGGCAAGAGCATATCCAGGAGGTGCTGAAGGTGATAACATGCTGTTGATAACAGCAGAGTCTTGAAGCTAACTTTTAAAAATTGTATTTTTAAGGCACAAGAATACATTTTTAAGTATATAGTTCAATCTCGAAGGCTGTTTTCCCTTGCCACTGGTGGGCAAAACGAAGAGGAGTTCCGCTGCTGCATTCAGGAGCTTCTCATGTCAGTCCGTTTCTTTCTTTCGCAAGAGAGCAAAGGGTCTGGAGCATTATCTCAGTCACAGGTAATTTCTTTTCATCTATGCTGAATAGAAGAGGAGTTGATTTAAATGTCTTCTTCTTTTTAAGGCTGTGTTTCTGAGCTCTTTCCCTGCCGTGTACTCAGAACTGTTGAAGCTCTTTGATGTCCGGGAAGTAGCCAACTTGGTCCAGGACACCCTGGGCAGTCTGCCGACCATCCTGCATGTGGATGATTCCCTGCAGGCCATCAAACTGCAGTGCATTGGCAAAACCGTGGAAAGCCAGCTTTATACCAACCCAGGTAGGGTGAGTCTCTTGGAGGAAATTGTGCCTAGATGTGACACTAATGACTCTTCTCTCTTCAGATTCCCGATACATTCTTCTGCCTGTCGTGTTACATCACCTCCACATTCACTTGCAAGAACAGAAGGACCTGATCATGTGTGCACGTATCCTTAGCAACGTATTTTGTCTTATCAAGAAAAATAGCTCAGTAAGTAAATACAGGTCATAGTATATAGCTCCTTTCCTGAACATATTATTTTTTTTCTCTTAAGGAAAAATCTGTGCTGGAGGAAATAGATGTGATAGTGGCCAGCTTGCTGGATATTCTGCTGAGGACCATATTGGAGATCACCAGCCGACCTCAGCCATCCAGCTCAGCAATGCGGTTCCAGTTCCAGGATGTCACTGTAAGATCATAGAGCAGATGGCACGTGGAACATAAAATGTATGCTTTTTTTTTTTTTAACTTAGGGGGAGTTTGTTGCTTGTCTCCTGTCCCTATTACGACAAATGACAGATAGACATTATCAACAGCTTCTTGATAGTTTTAATACAAAGGAAGAACTAAGGGTAAGTGACATTTTAAAATGTTTTCTTTAACACAATAAAATGATCTATTTTCTCCTTATCCAAGGATTTCCTGCTGCAGATATTTACTGTGTTCCGAATATTGATACGCCCGGAGATGTTTCCAAAGGACTGGACTGTTATGCGCTTGGTTGCTAACAAGTAAGACATTTAAGTTGATGATAATTGCAGCTAGTTTTCACCTTGTCATTTTTTTTATCACTAGTGTTATTATTACAACAGTTCTATACCTCTCAGATGCACTTCGTAAGAACTTCTTAAATGAAAACTTTGATTATAAGGTAAGCATTCATTTATATGACTCTCCTGCTTGCATAGTATTGATATATCTTGTTCTTGTTTTAGATCTGGGATTCCTACTTTTACCTCGCAGTCATTTTTATAAACCAGTTGTGTCTGCAGTTGGAGATGTTCACACCTTCCAAGAAGAAAAAGGTGTTAGAAAAGTAAGTATCAGTGTATAATCAGGTGAGAAATGTGTATCAGGTTTGGTTTTTTGTTCTATTTCAGGTATGGTGACATGCGGGTAACAATGGGTTGTGAAATTTTCAGCATGTGGCAAAACCTAGGTAAGTGAGGAAAAGAGAAGCCACATCTACTAATATTGAAACTCAAATATTTTTCTCACTTTAGGAGAGCACAAGCTTCATTTTATCCCTGCCCTGATTGGCCCCTTCCTAGAAGTGACCTTGATACCCCAGCCAGATCTTCGGAATGTCATGATTCCAATTTTTCATGATATGATGGACTGGGAGCAGAGGCGGAGTGGCAACTTTAAACAGGTAGGCAGAAGTGCTCCTCAGAAGAGTTGGAAAGGAAAGAGAATAATAGTTGGGTATGTTTCAGGTGGAAGCCAAGCTAATTGACAAACTGGATAGCCTGATGTCAGAAGGCAAAGGTGACGAAACATACCGCGAGCTCTTCAACAGTATGTGAGTAATATGTTTATCTCAAGTTGATTCCATCAATTTGCTTTGTCAATGCTTCCTGGATTAGAATTCCACTATTTGGTCCCTATCCTAGGTAAGACATTGTTTGCAAATTGTGCTACTTGTGTTGAAAATGCCCCGGGTTCTTTCTTTTCCAGTCTACTAAAGAAAATTGAGCGGGAAACATGGCGGGAAAGTGGCGTTTCATTAATTGCTACTGTAACTCGTCTAATGGAGAGGTTGTTAGATTACAGGTAAGCCAAGTCGCATGTTTTTCTGAACTCCATCTGAGTTCTGACTATTGCTTTTTGTTTTTAGGGACTGCATGAAAATGGGAGAGGTAGATGGCAAAAAGATTGGCTGCACAGTTAGCCTTCTGGTTAGTAAACTATTCCCCTTTTTCTCCTTTTCGAACTATCCATACCTGTACTCTTTTTTTACAGAACTTCTATAAGACTGAACTGAACAAGGAGGAGATGTATATACGCTACATTCACAAACTCTATGATCTGCATCTCAAAGCACAGAACTTTACAGGTAATTCTGTCTTTTGGCTCAGATTGGGAAGGTCTCAATCATTGTCTTCTCACGTGACTTGCAGAAGCTGCATATACCCTCCTCTTATATGACGAGCTACTGGAATGGTCTGATCGGCCCCTCAGGGAGTTCCTGACCTACCCCATGCAAACAGAATGGCAGCGCAAAGAGCACCTGCACCTCACCATCATCCAGAACTTTGACAGAGGCAAAGTAAGTGGCCCTGCCCCGCCCGGGGTCCCTCCTGGTTCCATTGATCTCATTCATTTGTCCACAGTGTTGGGAGAATGGCATTATCTTGTGCCGGAAGATTGCAGAGCAGTATGAGAGTTATTATGACTACAGAAACCTGAGCAAGATGCGGGTAAGGTGCCTGGATGCATCCTGATCAGGCCAAAAATGCTTAGAATGTTTCCTGTGCTTTCTAGATGATGGAAGCCTCTTTGTATGACAAAATTATGGACCAGCAACGTCTTGAACCAGAGTTCTTCAGAGTTGGATTTTATGGAAAAAAATTTCCATTTTTCTTAAGAGTAAGTAATATACTATTTAATTTGCTTTCACAAGCCCTAATTTCTTTTTTGCTTTCATCTCCAGAATAAGGAGTTTGTGTGTCGAGGGCATGACTACGAGAGGCTGGAAGCCTTCCAACAGAGAATGCTGAACGAGTTCCCCCATGCCATCGCCATGCAGCACGCCAACCAGCCCGATGAGACCATCTTCCAGGCAGAAGCTCAGTGTATCCGCACCTACAAGGGCTGGACTCAGTGAGTCAGGTTCTCTCCTTGACTCTTGAATCCTAGATTTGCAGATATATGCTGTGACTCCCATTCCAGAGAGCCAGGAGGTCCTGCAGAGAGAGGGTGTTCCGGACAACATCAAAAGCTTCTATAAAGTGAATCACATCTGGAAATTCCGCTATGACCGACCATTTCACAAAGGCACAAAAGATAAAGAGAATGAATTCAAGGTACCATGCAATTCTTATTACATGCTAACTCCTTGGGAGACTTAATGTGTTTTGTGTTTTGTAGAGTCTCTGGGTGGAGAGAACGTCATTATACTTGGTGCAGAGTTTGCCTGGCATCTCTCGCTGGTTTGAAGTGGAAAAGCGTGAAGTGGTAAGGATCAGAGCTTGTTCTCAAGCACTTTCTCAATATATATTTATGTTCATTTGCTTCTCAGGTAGAAATGAGTCCTCTGGAAAATGCAATTGAAGTGCTAGAAAATAAGAATCAGCAGCTGAAGACTCTGATTAGTCAGTGTCAGACAAGACAGATGCAGAATATTAATCCCCTGACTATGTGCCTGAATGGAGTTATAGATGCTGCAGTTAATGGTGGCGTTTCCAGGTATCAAGAGGTAAGGATTAGGTATTGTTGTTTCAGAGAAAGTAAAGTAGACTGATTCTCCTTTCCCTTACTAGGCATTCTTTGTCAAAGAATATATCTTAAGTCACCCTGAAGATGGGGAGAAAATTGCACGATTAAGAGAGCTGATGCTTGAGCAGGTAAGGGAAGCAGAAGCCAACCCCCTTCTATTTGTGAGGTTTTTTCCTTATGTTGTGAATTAAGGCACAGATTCTGGAATTTGGTTTGGCCGTGCATGAGAAGTTTGTACCTCAAGATATGAGACCCCTTCACAAAAAGCTGGTTGACCAATTCTTTGTGATGAAGTCGAGCTTAGGGATACAGGTATGTATACTTAGGTGTCCATGGCGGGGCAGGTAATGAGATATTTCCTTTACTACATCTTTAGGAGTTCTCTGCTTGTATGCAAGCCAGTCCTGTCCATTTTCCTAATGGAAGCCCTCGTGTGTGTAGAAACTCAGCACCTGCTTCTGTGAGCCCAGATGGTACCAGGGTAATTCCTAGACGCAGGTAAGTCATATTCCAAATTATCTTACAATTTGAGTTAATGACCTTTTTTTTCCCCCTGAAACAGCCCGTTAAGTTACCCAGCTGTCAACCGATATTCTTCCTCCTCACTGTCCTCACAAGCTTCTGCTGAAGTAAGCAATATTACAGGGCAATCAGAAAGCTCTGATGAAGTCTTTAACATGCAGGTACTTAATTAGCTTTTTGTCTGGTTGTGTTTGGGTATGATAATAGCTCCCTGTGTGTTTCCAGCCAAGTCCATCTACCTCAAGCTTGAGTTCTACTCACTCGGCTTCACCTAATGTGACAAGTTCTGCTCCATCGAGTGCCAGAGGTCAGTGCCAGAGTGTGGGGAAGACTGAGGGTGCTGATGATCCTCTCTCTCCTTCTCTTCCCAGCTTCTCCTTTGTTGTCTGACAAACACAAACATTCCCGAGAAAACTCTTGCCTGTCACCAAGAGAGAGACCATGCAGTGCCATCTATCCAACACCTGTGGAGCCTTCGCAGGTACTCCTTGTAGGGTAGAGAAACTAGAAAACCATCATAAAAATCAACCCTTGTAACTTTGCAGAGGATGCTGTTTAATCATATTGGAGACGGGGCCTTGCCACGCAGTGACCCAAATCTCTCTGCACCTGAAAAAGGTAAGGCCAGCCCCATGGTCAGTCCTGGAATGCGTGTGTTTTTAGCTGTGTTATTCCCTTCCAGCTGTGAACCCCACCCCTAGCAGCTGGAGCCTGGACAGTGGGAAGGAAGCCAAGAACATGTCGGATAGTGGGAAACTTATCTCTCCCCCTGTCCCTCCAAGACCCACACAGACTGGTGGGTATTTGAAGAATTTGAATGATCACTTTAATTGAAATGTTATCTCTCTCCCCATTGACAGCTTCACCAGCAAGACACACGACATCAGTATCCCCCTCGCCTGCCGGGCGATCTCCATTGAAGGTAAAGGCCCTTCTTTCGACTGAGGCTAGAGAGTCTCCCTCTCGTTTCCTTCTCCCCGGAGCAGGGCTCTGTGCAGTCTTTCACCCCCTCTCCAGTGGAGTACCACTCGCCAGGACTCATCTCCAACTCCCCTGTCTTGTCGGGCAGCTACAGCAGTGGGATTTCTTCTCTCAGCCGGTGCAGCACGTCGGAAACCTCAGGCTTTGAAAATCAGGTGAATGAACAGTCGGCCCCCCTGCCGGTGCCAGTGCCGGTGCCCGTGCCGAGCTACGGCGGGGAGGAGCCAGTGCGCAAGGAGAGCAAGACTCCGCCCCCGTACAGCGTCTACGAGCGGACTCTGCGGCGCCCCGTCCCGCTACCTCACAGCCTCTCCATCCCCGTCACGTCGGAGCCGCCCGCGCTGCCCCCCAAGCCTCTGGCAGCGCGATCCAGCCACCTGGAGAATGGGGCCCGGAGGACTGACCCCGGCCCGCGGCCCAGGCCCCTGCCCCGCAAGGTCTCTCAGTTATAAGTCACTTTTCTATGTACCTGCGATGCATTCTTTGCCCGTTTACAAAATAAGAAGTATGATGAGAAGACATTTAGTGTAGGCACTTTAATAACTTACTCAGCTCCTTCGATGAATGGAATTAAAACTTGCTTATTAAATATCATGTTGCACAATATTAAAAGTTGCTGATCTAAAACGCCAGATGTTAAATGAAGTATGGCTGAATTTCATTAAAACGTTTCTCATTTGGAAGTGGTAAATAGTGATAAAGACTCCTTTTGTACCTTTTTATGTTCACTTTTTTTTATATAGTTTAATCTTAAAACCAATACGATATTGTCAAACGATACAATGTGTGACAATGTTGTATCGTTTTTACTGAATACTTGATACTTGGAGAAAGCTTATTAAGTCAGTGCACATCCTAACACAGTGGTCCTTATTTTAGAAGACTTCTGTAAATAAGGCAAGGTTTATCAGTGCAGATCATCAGAATTAAAGTTCAAGCAGGCGAGCAAGACAGTATACTTAAGGGGTTGCAAAGCTTGGGACTGGAAATTGTTTTGTTCTTGAAACAAAATACTTCTTTAAGGTTGCTTTTGCTGTTTGACTGCTGTCTACATTCGTAAAATTCTATTTTGTGAATTGGTAGCTAAATCCCTTACTACCCTGACACCGTGGTATCTACTGTATTTCTTTTCAAGGTGCAATTTGCTTCAGAGTTCCAATCAGCTAGATTAAGCAAGAGGCTCCAGAAGAAATGTTTACTTGAATTTTGCGCTTCCTTTCTTGATAGTTTCCTATATAAAATTTGTCATTGAACAAGAGCAAATGCTGAAGTATTAATGAGGCACAAATGACTGTGCCCCATTAGCAAGAATTCAGGAATCAATACAGACAGTATTAAATTAATAGCTTAAGTGAAGAAAAAAAAAACTTAGTGAAAATGTATTAGCACGATTAAATGGCAAAAGGACTTATAAAAGGCAAGGGCATTAACTTTCAGTCCTGCACAAAATAAAAAATTCCTCACGACTCTCCACTTTTACCAGTGGAGTTTGTCTTAGCTGACCTGTCGTCTTTCTCTTGAAGGAGGATTGCTGTAGACTTCTCTAGCTTGAATATTGCAACATAGCATCTTAGGTCTAGATAGGGATGCTAATGCCAGTTGTAGAAGTGTGAAAAAAGCACCTTGTATGTAGTAATGTATTTTATATCTTTGTTTTTTCTTTTACTGACTGTTTATAACACTCAATTGACAATAGATATGAACTGTATTTTAAATCATACTGTTAAATATTTTCCCTCTTTTGTTGGGAAGCTCATTTTAGTTTAACCATGTTTGTTTTGTTGGTAGCTTACCTGGAAGGCAGTGACCACTTTTTTATATTCTCTTAATGAAACCATTCAGCAGGTATATGCTGTTGAGGCTGGTTATAGAGGTTTTCTATAATAAATGTTCAAGTATTTTTGTATATAACTGGTTAATTTTAATAAGAGATACCATTATGTGTAAAAAAAAGTAAAAATAAACGCAAACAGTTGTTGATGCAGTATGATTGTTATAATTATGCCAAATACTTTACGTATGGAAAAAGAATATTTGTACATATGTGCTTTTAACAATTCTGCCATATTGACTTTACAATTTTGAATGTCGGAAAAATTAATATATGTTAAATATTTATGTTTAGTGAAAGTGTTCATAATTGAGAAAAGGAACATATGCATTTTAGCTTTGTATCTTGCAAGTTTTGCAGTCAGAAATTTTTTGAACTAGCTTTTGCTTTTGATAACACTTCGTGTTTGTAACCACATTCATATATATATACATATATATGTGAAGCTCCATATTTCTGTTGCTTTAAAGAAGTAAAACCTTCCATTTAAATAAGATGACATGCATAAGATAACAAAGCTTCCTTGATTTCCTTTTCCTGTGTAATTTAATAGATTTGTTGACTAGTGCTTGGGCACATTATAAATCAGTGTTATTTGCTCTTGGAGCCATTTTTTAAAAAAAATTTTGGCAGTGAGCAGTTGAATTTATCTTGAATTTATCATGTGTGTGTATTTCTGAAGCAGCTACATAGCAGAACATTTTAAGAGATTCTGTTAGCCCACATGTTCATGTTGGTTGCTGCTGAATGGTAAATATTAAATAAAATTACCAGATTAATCTTAATATTTCTGTCTTTACTCCTATCATCAGCATGT